TCCCACCTCAGCCTTCCAAGTAGCTAGGACTACAGATGTGTGCCACCATGCCTGGCTAATTTTGTGTAGATTTTATAGAGACAGGGTCTCGCCATGTTGCCCAGGCTGGTCTTGAACTCTGAATCTCAAGCAGTCTGCCTGCTTCAGCCTTCTAATTGCTGGCATTATAGATATGAGGCACCATGCTTGGCTACTGCACACTTTTTTTTTTTTTTTTTTTGATATGGAGTCTCCCAGGTCTGGAACTCCTGAACTCTAGTAATCTGCCCACCTCAGCCTCCCAAAGAGCTGGGATTACAGGCATGAGCCACCACACCTGGCTGCTCACTTTTTTTTTTTTTTTTTTGAGACGGAGTCTTGTTCTGTTGCCCAGGCTTGAGTGTAGTGGTGCCATCTTGGCTCACTGCAACCTCTGCCTCCTGGGTTTAAGCGATTCTCCTGCCTCAGCCTCCCGAGTAGCTGGGATTACAGGCACGTGCCACCACACCCGGCTAATTTTTGTATTTTTAGTAGGGACGGGGTTTCTCCATGTTGGCCAGGCTGGTCTCGAACTCCAGACCTCAGGTGATCCACCTGCCCTGGCTATCCAAAGTGCTGGGATTACAGACGTGAGCCACTGTGCCCGGCCAGCTGCACACTTTTAAGCCACCAGATCTCATGTGAACTCAGAACATCCTCTGCCCATCAGGCTTTGGGTTATTAGATGGATTTCTGGACTGGTAACGTTCTCAGCCCCACCTGTACCTTAGACTGTTGCTTGGAGAGCTTTTACAAAATACCATTGTTGAGAACACTTGGACACAGGGTGGGGAACATCACATGCCAGGGCCTGTTGTGGGGTGGGGGGAGGGGGGAGGGATGGCATTAGGAGATATACCTAATGTAAATGATGAGTTAATGGATGCAGCACACCAATGTGGCACATCTATACATATGTAACAAACCTGCACGTTGTGCACATGTACCCTAGAACTTAAAGTATAATAATAATAATAATAATAATAATAATAATAATAATAATAATATTGGCCTTATCCCAGTGATTCTCTGATTTGTTTGGTCTGGGGTGGGACTTAACTATCAATATTAATCTTCCCTAGTGAGGCTAATGTGCAGCCGTGATGGAGAACCACTGAACCATAAGCAATTTTTGCTTATTGAATGTTAGTTGAGGAAATCTGTGCTTTACTTAATTCTTTTTTTTTTTTTTTTTTCTGAGACAGAGTCTTGTTCTGTCACCCAGGCTAGAGTGCAGTGGCGCAATCTCGGCTCACTGCAACCTCTGCCTCCCGGGTTCACGCCATTCTCCTGCCTCAGCCTCCCGAGTAGCTGGGACTACAGGCACCCGCCACCATGCCCGGCTGATTTTTTATATTTTTAGTAGAGACGGGGTTTCACCGTGTTAGCCAAGATGGTCTCGATCTCCTGACCTTGTGATCCGCCCGCCTCGGCCTCCCAAAGTACTGGGATTACAGGCATGAGCCACCGCGCCCGGCATACTTAATTCTTTAAAATTATTTTCTGCTTTGAAGGACCTGTTTATTTTTGTAGAGATTAACGTCCTAATTATGTTTCATTATATTAAAAATGTTTTGCATTTTCCAATTAAAACAAAATCAGCACATGAGTAATCAAAGGATTACTTGTATATTAAGATAATCACTTGGTTTCCTAATGCTAGAAAATACATTTCCTTCATCTTAGATGGATGACATTTTATATGCTTTATTCTTTAAAGGTCTTTCAATCCTGATGGAAAACTGGCATTTAACCAGTTGAGAAAAGATCACATCATATTAAGTAAAGGCTTAGCAAAATGTTTTTTAGAAATACTCTGAAAGCATTCTTATATTTCCTATGCTAGAGAAAATGACTCAACACATTTATTCTGTATTATTTCAGTCATGAAAAATGTTACAATATTCAGTTGGTGCAAATAAAAAATAAAAGCAATTTAAGTAATTACACTCTATCCAAATTATTGATTTCATGTTTGGCGGAAAAACCTGGAGAATGGAATAGTTAATTGAACTTTACTTTGTTGTAAACCAGTTTTTTAAGGTATTTGTATTCTCTATCTCTTCTCCTTTTGCCTTCCTCAGCCTTTCCCAAAAAAGACTGTAATTACGTTATTTGTAACAAATAACTGGCAGAATAATTGCCAGAATAACTAGTGGGTGATTAGCAGTTTTAAAGTTAAACCATTAACAGAGGAACAGTAGTGAAGTGTGGTGTAAATCAACTTGTAACTAAATTCTTGTTTTTTTGTTTGTTTGTTTTTTTGAGACAGAGTTTCATTCTTGTTGCCCAGGCTGGAGTGCAATGGTGGGATCTCTGCTCACCGCAACCTCCGCCTCCCGGGTTCAAGTGATTCTCCTGCTTCGGCCTCCCAAGTACCTGGGATTAACAGGCATGCGCCACCATGCCTGGCTAATTTTGTATTTTTAGTAGAGACGGGGTTTCTCCATGTTGGTCAGGCTGGTCCCGCACTTCTGACCTCAGGTGATCCGCCCGCCTTGGCTTCCCAAAGTGCTGGGATTACAGGCGTGAACCACTGTGCGCGGTCTATCCTGAAGATCTTTACCTAATGTTTATCCAATATAGCTAGCCATTTCTAGTTCAACCACAAAGCAAAAATGCTTCCAGGAAGCATTTATTCACAGAAAAGACTCAGATCTCATTTACTCCTAATTCAGATAGTTCTAACAGGAGGTGGGGTCTCCTAGCCTATGGCAATTGATTAGAAACAAATTTTGTAAAAAGTTAAGTAGCCTGTTACAGAAAGGAAGACTGAAAGTTCCAAGAAGTGAGAGCTTTTAGTGTAAAGCTGTTAGTTGTAGAGGGAAAGCCAACTTACAAGAGCAGACAATTTTCAGAGTTGTTTTAGAATTCTTGTGTTTAGTTCAGTTTACGCCAAGAATATTCAAGATCATAAGCACGTTAAATCACAATATGGTAATTGATTATAATGGTAACCCTGAGGTTTTTTTTTTTTTTTTTTTTTTTTTGAGATAGTTTCACTCTTGTTGCTCAGGCTGGTGTGCAGTGGCACCATCTTGGCTCATGGCAACTTCCGCCTCCTGTTCAAGCGATTCTCCTATCTCAGCCTCTGAGTAGCTGGGATTACAGCCACACGCCACCACACCTGGCTAATTTTTTATATTTTTAGTAGAAATGGGGTTTCACCATGTTGGCAAGGCTGGTCTTGAACTCCTGACCTCAGGTGATCCACACGCCTCGGTCTCCCAAAGTGCTGTGATTACAGGCATGAGCCACTGTGCCCGGCCGAGTATTATTTTTAAAACTAAATTATGCTAGGTACACTCTTAACAAGGCAAGGATTTCCATTCACAAAAGGAAGCGTAAATTATGCAGGCTAAATGAAGCACTGTCATACCCAAAATATTAGATACAATATTTTCTTATGATTTAACTTTTACAAAGGGCCTCTTTGTCAGAAGTTGCTGAAGTTCCCGGTTCAGCCTATTATTGCTGCATATTCTTGAAAACAAAATTGTTGATGATTCAGATGTATGTGTGACTGTGCGAAGAAAACCCCTCCATTTCTGTTGCTGTAGGACTTTGTTGCAATTAGCTTGCTGAACTTGATTTTCTCTTTGAACTGTTGTGATTGCTTTGTACATCCTATAAATAATTTACCCCTGATGGTACTAAACGACTACATTAATGGCACCTCTGGCTCCACATGATATCAAGGACATTAATAATTCATCATTTATTACAGCTACATCCTTGTAGATTAGCATGAGTGGGAACTGAGTTTACAACATTGAGATCAGGCCCTCTGAGAGACCTTTACTCCTCTGTCATCATATCTATAAATATTCAGATATTAGTGGTGTTAGAAAATAAAGGAAGGACTGTTACAGAGCTAGACTTTAGGTTTAAGTTTATTAAGCATTAGGTTTACAGCCTGGGCAACATAGGGAGACCCCATTTCTACAAAACAGAATAAATTAGCTGGGCTTGGTGGCATTTGCCTGTGGTCCCAGCTGTAAGGAGACTGAGGTAGGAGCATTGCTTGAGCCTGGGAGGTGAAGGCTGTAGTGAGGTGTGATGTCACCACTGCATTTCAGCCTAGGCAACAGAGCTTTAGATTACTTCAAGTTCTTAAGTACATTTTAGGGATATTTGAAAGAGAGTTCTCCATTTCAGGACTCCTGCTTTTTAAAAAAAAATTATGCAAACCACCTGGAATTAATGGACATTGGGAAGAACAGTGAGAGACTTCAATTTTTAAAATCATCCAAATCCATATTCCAAGAGTTTTAAATCTGATATTTGAAGTCTTCATTTATTTGTTTATTTTTAATTTTTTAATTTTTTGGGGGATGGAGTCTAGCTCAGTCATCCAGGCTGGAGTGCAGTGGCACGATCGCAGCTCACTGCAACCTCCACCTCCTGGGTTCAAGCGATTCTCCTGCCTCAGCCTCCCGAGTACCTGGGATTACAGGTGCTTGCCACCATGCCTGGCTAATTTTTGTATTTTTTGTAGAGACGGGGTTTCACCATGCTGGCCAGGCTTGTCTCGAACTCCTGACCTCAGGCGATCCACCCACCTCGGCCTCCCAAAGTGCTGGGATTACAGGTGTGAGCCACTGCGCCTGGCCCCGAAGTCTTCATATTTTAGTCTTCTGTCTTTTGGGAGGTACTTTTAAAAAAAGAAATAGGAAAGGCATGCTTACGGGGAACACGAGTATGCCTGTGCACTCCTGTGTGCACGTGTCATTTGATCAAATTCCAGAGTGAAATTAGGCGTAAAAGCTAATTTACCCATTTGCAGTAAAGGAGAATAGTAGAGTTGATGTTGAATTTTCTTACAGTTTTGGAGTGACTGCACCTCTGAGAATTGTTAAGTGTTGCTTTTGGAAAAAGAAAAAGGTTACTAAAGTTGACAGTGCTTACAACCCTAGCGCTTAGTCCACTGCCTGGCACATGGTCCAATAAGTGTTTATTGTATGCATGACTGATCAGATCAATCCATGTAATTCTAGTTAGACACTTGATAACTTAAAACAGTTGTACTGATGCTGATGTATATTAGTTGCTTTCTATGATAGTACTGCTTTGGGAATATATTTCAGTTCACCTTTAGTGTTTTTTAATCTTAATAAATGTGGGTTTGTTTTAGAGGGTCCAGAGAGCCTCATTATATGGGGCTCTGACCTATAATGGCTGTTTGAAAGCATATATCCTTTCAACAACATTTTCCGGTACAGAGGCTGCAAAGCATTTCAGGTATCCTTTGGGTTGCATTGAAAAGCCTATAGGTTCTTCAAAGATAGGAGAAAATTACTCTTTCCCAAAACAGAGGACACTGGACAGTTTTCACTAATACCAAATACTAAGTTATTTATAACGTATAAATTGAGTTTCATTTTATTGCTTTAGATTTCTTTAATAATTATTTTCTTTAAAAATGATTATGTGGGTCAATGATTATTGACAATCATAGGAGAACTCTAGGGGATGAATACAGTCAAGAGTTACATTGCCAGGAAGATTTAGGGTTGGGAAAGGCATTATGAACACTGTTAGGATTAAAATGAAAGCCCTTAATCTGGAAGGGGAAAACTGCTAAGTTATAGTAGTCACCAGATACAAAATTAGATCATATTATGCTAGCCTGCTACACAGATGATATTAGCTCTTCATTTGCCAGACTAACCAGCTTGGAGTAGAATATAGAATATCTAACTTAAATTAAAACAGTTGAATTTCTCCTTGAGTCAAAACACCACAAAACAACAACAAAAAACATCTTTTCACTTATATTTTTATACGAGTGTATGTGTTTATTGTTTAGTAGCAAGAGTGAATTGGATGAAGTATCTGAATATGAGATTTTTATGTGTAGTGAATTCATATTTTTATCTTTTATATTTTCTGACACCCTCCTCCATTCATGAGTGTCCTTGAGCTGATACCTTGTGCCAGACATCTTGGAATATTTTAGAACTGTTGTGGAAAAGTGATGGTTTAACACACAGCTTTAGTTATGTCATGGTGTAAATTAAGCTCTTAAATGAAAGTGGCTAGCTTTTACTGATAGGCCGGCATGAATCTAGCTGAGAACAAATTGTTCTAATGTGATAGAGACATTATTCAAACCTGCATGCATCTGTCAACTGCCTATGGTGGCATAGTGAGATAAAGTGATCTGTAATGTTTCTGTAATGTGTCCCTGTTGCTAGCCATATTGTAACATACAGCACATCTTTTAGGCAGACAGCTTGTGTGGGCTGCATTCCACCTCAGCCTTGTAAAGATGCCAGAAGCATCAAGGTGAATTTTTAAAGCCTATTTAACTATTTAGATAAACTAAGAATGATATTTTGTCCTCTTTCAGGGATTTCAGTCATAATCGGTTGTCTAACTGGAACATCAGCTTGGAATCACAAACATTACAGGAAGTGTAAGTTATTTTTATTTATTTAAAGTTATGTTAAACATTTAAATCTGTTTTTCCTCTTGCCTAGGAAAATGAATTACAATGAACTAACAGAAATCCCGTATTTTGGAGAACCTACATCTAATATTACTCTACTTTCATTGTAAGTTAGTAAGTTTTCAGGTTTTTTACTTAGCAGCAGCTTCATTATAATCTTTGTTTTACAGAGTCCATAATATAATCCCAGAAATAAATGCACAGGCACTCCAGTTTTACCCTGCTCTGGAGAGTTTAGACCTCAGCTCAAATATAATATCAGAAATCAAGACATCTTCATTTCCTCGCATGCAGCTTAAATACCTGTAAGTAACACAGATTAAATTAGATTTACTTTTTTTTCTTTTGCTATTATCTTGTTTATTTTAGGAATTTAAGTAATAACAGAATAACCACCTTGGAGGCTGGTTGCTTCGATAATTTATCAAGTTCCTTATTAGTGGTAAAGTTAAACCGTAACCGAATGAGCATGATTCCACCTAAGATCTTCAAGCTGCCTCACCTCCAATTCTTGTGAGTAACGAAATAGACGGATTATAAGAAGAATTTCCTGACTGTAAAACTATTTTTGTTAAAGGGAACTTAAAAGAAACAGAATTAAAATTGTGGAAGGTCTTACATTCCAAGGGCTTGACTCCTTAAGATCTTTGAAAATGCAGCGGAATGGAATTAGCAAACTTAAGGATGGAGCATTTTTTGGCTTGAATAACATGGAAGAACTGTAAGTACTCGGGACTAGAGGTGATTATTAGGACGTATTTTCTTCTCTTTCTCTAATTCTGCAGAGAACTGGAACACAACAACCTTACACGAGTAAACAAGGGGTGGTTGTATGGCTTGCGAATGTTACAGCAGCTCTATGTGAGCCAGAATGCTATTGAAAGAATCAGCCCTGATGCATGGGAGTTCTGCCAAAGACTATCCGAACTGTAAGTGTTGGATAGCATTTCACTGGAGGCAGAATTCCTTACCTTCCACATTTCTTGTTTTCAGTGATTTGTCCTATAACCAGCTGACCCGCCTGGATGAATCTGCCTTTGTGGGTCTGAGCTTATTGGAGAGATTGAATTTAGGAGACAACAGAGTCACTCATATTGCTGATGGTGTATTTAGATTTCTTTCCAATCTTCAGACATTGTAAGTATATCCATTCTCCTTTTTGGTTGTTGATAGCACCTGTCTTTCTCTGACATTTTTGTAGAGACTTAAGAAACAATGAAATTTCATGGGCCATAGAAGATGCTAGTGAAGCCTTTGCTGGACTCACAAGTCTCACTAAACTGTATGTATTATAATATTTATGTATGTCTACATAGCTTTCTTAGAAAGATCTGTTTATATTTCAGAATCTTACAAGGAAACCAGATTAAGTCAATTACAAAGAAAGCATTCATTGGTCTTGAATCCCTTGAGCATCTGTAAGTATTTTGCATACATTTTGCTTACTCTAGACTGATAATGTTTCATTTCTCTTTATTTCAGAGATTTGAACAATAATGCTATAATGTCTATCCAAGAAAATGCTTTTTCTCAGACTCATTTAAAAGAACTGTAAGTAACTTGTCTTTTTAAAATCACCAGTTAAAGGATGCTTTTCCTCTTTTCTTTCCTGCAGGATTCTGAACACAAGCAGTTTGCTCTGTGACTGCCATTTGAAGTGGCTACTTCAATGGTTGGTTGATAATAACTTTCAACATTCTGTGAATGTAAGCTGTGCACACCCTGAATGGCTAGCAGGGCAAAGCATCCTGAATGTGGATCTGAAAGATTTTGTCTGTGGTTTGTATTTTTGTTTTAAAATTTTATATATTACTTGGCTACGGATGCATTTTTTTCCCCTTAGATGATTTTCTCAAGCCACAGATAAGGACACATCCTGAAACCATAATTGCTCTAAGAGGCATGAATGTGACTCTGACGTGCACTGCAGTGAGCAGCAGTGATTCACCCATGTCCACTGTGTGGCGCAAAGACAGTGAAATCCTGTATGACGTGGATACTGAGAATTTTGTTCGTTATTGGCAGCAAGCTGGAGAAGCTCTGGAATATACTAGTATCTTACATCTTTTCAATGTGAATTTCACAGATGAAGGAAAATATCAGTGTATTGTTACTAATCACTTTGGTTCTAATTATTCTCAGAAAGCCAAACTGACTGTAAATGGTAAGGAATTATGCTCCTTGATTTTTTTTAGTCCACTTTTTCTTGGTGATTTTTCTGGAAACAGAGATGCCATCTTTTCTGAAAACGCCAATGGATCTGACTATTCGCACTGGTGCCATGGCCAGATTAGAATGTGCTGCAGAGGGACACCCTGCACCTCAGATTTCCTGGCAGAAAGATGGTGGTACTGACTTTCCTGCGGCTCGAGAAAGACGCATGCACGTCATGCCCGAGGATGACGTCTTCTTTATTGCCAATGTGAAAATAGAAGATATGGGAATCTATAGCTGCATGGCACAAAATACAGCAGGAGGTCTCTCAGCAAATGCTTCCCTAACAGTGTTAGGTACGTTTACTGCTCCATGGGTCCCTGCTTTTCATTTTTTTTTTTTTTAATGTTTTCCTGTTAGAGACACCCTCATTTATTAGACCCCTGGAGGATAAGACAGTAACACGAGGTGAAACTGCGGTGTTACAGTGCATAGCTGGAGGGAGTCCTGCCCCTCGTCTCAACTGGACTAAAGATGATGGGCCTTTGCTGGTGACAGAACGACATTTCTTTGCTGCAGCCAATCAGCTTCTCATCATTGTAGATGCCGGGCTAGAAGATGCTGGGAAATATACCTGCATTATGTCTAACACCCTTGGGACAGAACGTGGCCACATTTACCTAAATGTCATTTCATCCCCCAATTGTGACTCTTCCCAGAGTAGCATTGGGCATGAAGATGATGGCTGGACCACAGTTGGCATTGTCATCATTGTTGTGGTCTGCTGTGTTGTTGGCACTTCTTTGATCTGGGTCATTGTTATTTACCACATGAGAAGGAAAAATGAAGACTATAGTATCACAAACACAGGTAAGTAGTACCCACATGACACCTATGGCTTGACCTTTGAGAGTTAAAAATGTCTCTTTTACAGAGGAGCTCAATCTGCCTGCAGACATTCCCAGCTACTTGTCTTCCCAAGGAACGCTGTCTGAGCCACAGGAAGGCTACAGCAACTCTGAGGCAGGCAGTCATCAGCAACTTATGCCTCCTGCCAATGGATATATACACAAAGGCACTGACGGTAATGACTCTGTTGTTTATGGTTACAATTTCAAAGATATTTAGATTCTTTTTCTTGTTATTAGGTGGCACTGGTACCCGGGTGATTTGCTCAGATTGTTATGACAATGCCAACATCTACTCCAGGACCCGAGAATACTGTCCATACACCTATATTGCTGAGGAGGACGTTCTTGATCAGACACTGTCCAGCCTCATGGTCCAAATGCCTAAAGAGACATATTTAGTACATCCTCCCCAGGATACTACTGCCCTAGAGAGCCTGATACCGTCAGCCAACAGAGAGCCATCTGCCTTTCCCACCAACCATGAGAGGATAAGTGAGAAGAAACTTCCCTCCACACAGATGAGCGGTGGTAAGGGATGTATTTTTGTTGTTATTTTGTTTCACTACTGATAATTCTTGTCTTTCATTCTCAGAAACATTGCAGCGGCCCGTGTGGAACATAAACAGAGAACTAGGCCTGCCTCATCCTCCTTTTTCCCAGCAGCCAGTCCATGAGTCACCACAACTTCATCAAAATGAGGGCCTGGCAGGGAGAGAGCCAGACTGTTCTGCTTCTTCCATGTCCTGCCACAGGTTACAGGATCATGCTTTTGATTTTAGTAGGACTCGGAACATTCAAGATGGTAGTGAGGGCACATGAAACTCACTTCAGGATGAAATCTGGGCAGAGACTTATTAATTAATTTTGCATTTACTACCTCAGAGCTCAGAAGAAACTCCGAAGTCAGCATTTGCTTTACTCTTTCTTTATGATTGCATCTGACCGCACCAAGGTGGGCCATGCGTTGTTTGGTCTTATACCTGATGAAGAAATGGCAACAGCTGACAGAAATGGGTACAGCTCATCAAAAATGTGCAGCACCGGCAGAGGGAAGATACGGGGCAAATGTGCTTCCTGATGCTTCCATGGGGATGTGCCCTGGTGTGCATCTGCTTGTCAGGAAGAGTCACATTGCTGCTTAACATGCTGGATTGCCCTAGTCTTCAGAATGGTCCTGAGAAAACATCACTACTTCGATGTTCTACTTTGCTTTCCAAGGAGCAAAAATAACTTTGGAGCCTTCTGGGAAGTGTGCCTGGGATTCTTCAGTGGTTTCAGGCAGATAGTTGAGACTGGGGCTTTGATATTCAAGGTCTTTGGCAAGAATCCCAGGCTTGACCAACTGGTACCAGGTCAAAGATTTTTGTATTCTTGTGAATTTTTTTTTTTGTCCCTATTGCCCAGGGATGTCATTGTAAATATATGTGCATTTATAAATAATTTTTGTATTCATTGACCATATGTGTTGGCTGCAATGTAAATATTTTTGATATGCCAAAATTATATGTAATATCCAGTTATAATATTGACAAGTAGCTTCTCAGATCACAGATTTTAAATAACTCAATTTAGTGAGATCTAAAAATTTTATTTAAAGTATAAAAACTGTGGCTCACACCTGTAATCCCAGCATTTTGAGAGGCTAAGGTGGGAGGATTGCTTGAGGCCAGGAATTTGAGACCAGGCTGGGCAACATGGTGAGACCCTGTGTCTGCAAAAAAATAAATTAAAAAAATAGGTGGACATTGTGGCATGCTGCTGTAGTCCTAGCTACTTGGGAGGCTGAGGTGGGAGGGTCACTTGAGCCCGGGAAATCAAGGCTGCAGTGAGCTGTGTGAAGCCACTGCATCCCAGCCTGGGTGACAGAGTGAGGCCCTGGCTCAAAAGTAAAATAAATAAATAAAAAGTTTTAAAAACTTACTTGTTAAGAAGTGTATCTATAGAGGCAGCTACTTAGTGATTGTATACACATAAACACAGTCTTGGTGTAATTAACCGCCTTCTTCATGCCTAGAGGTTCATACTTCTGGTCATTTGCCATCTGTTTAAAAGTGCTAGGTGATACTCCCTTTCTAACATAAAAAGCTTGTTCTTTCAGAGCCTGGCAGTCCTGTCACAGCTGTATGCACCTAGAGGAAAACTTGTTTGGAAATTCCTTTCATTTCCTCCCCCTCTCCCTCCTTCCCTCTTTTTTTTTACTGAAACAGAAATTGATTGAGGAAGGTTCAGTCATTCCTTCAGGAACCAATGAGTTAGATCGGGTTGTTACTTTATGTATAATGAACGCTTCAAAAACTGGAGGCTGATTTAAAGATTGCAGAACTTGAGTCAGACTCATAAGCAGTACTGTGACATGAATTGGAGCCAGAACAGTTGCTGATATCAGAACCATCTCTTTCATTCTGTGACTTTGCTCTTGCCATGTTCTGACTGGGGTGAGCCGCTAGGATACAAATCACTATCACTGTCCATATTTGAGTCTGCAAATCTTGTCATTGTCTGCTTTAATGCTCTTTGAGTTGCAACAGGTGTATTATTTAAATGAGTATTTGAAATTCTGTGAACAGGAATTCTTTTGGTAGTGAAATAGGTGCTCACACCTGCTTGCTCAGAATGTGAAAATATTATTTCTGAGTTCTCTTTGTTCACTTTCTAAAGTGACTGTTGTTTGGTGTTGGAGATGTTAACTGGGTTCTATTAGGTGTGCTATATCTTGGCAAATATTCCCCATGATGAACTCTTCCTACTATCACAATCAGGACTATGACTGGATTTCTCAGTCTCAGTGCCCCAGATTCACCATTTCTGATTGTGTCTGGAGAACGTTTTCCTGGAAAGGCATTCCATGTTCCAAAAGCTACAAAAACATGCCACTTTGCAACTATGGGTCAGTTATTTGCTCTCTCAATGTCTCATGTTGCTGAGTTCTAGAAAATCTCTGTCTCATTTACCAGGGGTCATTCAAAAGTCTGAGATGTATATTATCATGAAATATTTGTGAAATTTCTCACCATGAATTTGGAGGGAACCTACTTTTATTTCTCGCTCTGGTTCTCCATTGGTCTGGGCTCCTGCTTCTCAGTCTTCTCTGACCTCTGGTAAGTGGAACTTTCATTAATACTTCTGTCGCACTTTGTACCTGACCTAGGTGGCCTTGCAAATGTTGACTCAGATTGTGGATTTTCCACTTTCCTCTGTTTTCCCTATTTTCTCCCCTGGGAAATCTTGCAGATGATGCATATTCATTTTCTGTATTCAGCCTTCCATTATTAAGGATAAAATTGATCCCTACATTGAATCTGAAATTACCACTATATGGATTACTCTGGCTCACTGCTGTCCAAGCTTGGTTTTCTCTTTGCTTACTTCCTGTCATATTTTCAGTTTGCCCAAAAGAGGTAAGCCACTTTATTACAGACCCATTACTAGTGCTAGACGTCATCCACCTCTGTTTTCACCTGATTCTTGTGGGGAATCCTCTTTAATTTGTTGTAACCTTCTCAGCAACTCTTCTGTACTTCACCTATAGTGCCTAGCAAATTGTTATCACTCATAAGCCTGTAATCTTCATCACTCAGGTTATTTGCAAGTAGAAAGCTTCTGGAACCATTTGTCCATCCGACTTCTGCACTGGGCCACATCCATCTTCTTCATTGTCAGAATCTGAGTTTTCTGTCTTGAAGAACAGCTGGAAAGTTGTCTGGCTGTTATGACACAGTATTGAAATACCAGACTGAGTTTCAGTTGTTTCTAGTTGTGTTCACTTTGTGCTTTCTCTGAATGGGAATATCTTCTTTCAGCAAAGTTCTTCATTGACCAGGAAACCAAAGATTGCTTCTTTTCCAAGTTTGTTTTGTTTTTAATCTTTTACCAATGTGCAGTATATCTTAAGAAGGGAAGAGTGCTCTTGGGAGTAGAAGAACATGCAAACATTCTTTTTTCTTTATTATTATTTGAGATGGAGTCCCTCTCGGTCACCCAGGCTGGAGCGCAGTGGCATGATCTTGGCTTACTGCAACCTCCGCCTCCCAGGTTCAAGCAATTCTCTTGCCTCAGCCTCCCAAGTAGCTGGGATTACAGGCACACCACCATTTCCAGCTTTTTTTTTTTTTTTTTTTTTGATATTTTTAGTAGAGATGGGGTTTCACCATGTTGGCCAGGCTGGTCTTGAACTCCTGACCTCAGGTGATCTGCTTGCCTTGGCCTCCCAAAGTGCTGGGATTACAGGCATGAGCCACTTGCCTGGCCCCAAAATTCTTATACTGTAAAGCCTTGTAGTGGTCCTTATTTTTTTTTTTTTGAGACGGAGTCTCGCTCTGTCACCCAGACTGGAGTGCAGTGGCACAATCTCGGCTCACTGCAACCTCTGCCTCCCGAGTTCAAGCCCTTCTTCTGCCTCAGCCTCCCAAGTACCTGGGATTACAGGCATGCACCACCATGCCCGGCTAATTTTATTTGTATTTTTAGTAGAGACGGGGTTTCTCCATGTTGGTCAGGCTGGCCTCGAACTCCTGACCTCAGGTGATCCACCCGCCTCGGCCTCCTAGAGTGCTGGGATTACAGGCGTGAGCCACCGAGCCCGGCCGGTCCTTATTTTATACAAGTGATTAAGCCAAAAATTTTCTTGAATTTCTGATACCAAAGAGCTTTAGGTAAATAACTTCACACTCTAATGCAATGTAATTCTTTCTTTGTGCTTTCAGATTTCCTTACACTTCCTGTCCAGTTCTCTCTTCTAAATCCAATATTACTCACTAGATAATTTCAGCCACTTAAATAAAAATATCTATTTTTAAGTCCTGGTTCAAGGGTTCCAAACTCACATAATTTCTCAACTTTTTGCCAGAAAGTTGAGCATTTATTCATACTTATTTTCAATCCTAAGTGTTCTCCCATGGGCAGCAGCACTTCTTGAGCTGTTTAGTACTGCCACACCTTTTTATGTCTTTACTATGTCAGCCTCTGATCATTTTCACTTTGAACTTCCTAAAGATCACAATTTCCTATCCCTTCAATCTGCGATCCCTCTTCTTCCTTTCTTACTAGATTATGGTGTAGTTTGTACTAGACTGACTCATTAAGACCTTGTACGCTTCCTGAGTCTGCTTATTACTGGCTTTGTAATCAAGGGTGAGTCTTTTTACTTCTCTAGGCTAGATTTTCTCATTTATGAAATGAGGACATTTTTCTAGATGCTGTAAAGCCCTTTCCAGCTGTAACATTCTATGAATCTGTAATTCCCTCGAGGAGCTAAGGAGGATTATGCTACTTTAATAAAAAGCTGCTTTGGTGACATTTGTTCGAGTAGAACAAGAGTGATGCTGCTCATTCTGACTTGAGCCAGATGTATTTCCTTTATAGCAGGAGTAATGGTCTAAGAAATACTCATTAGGAGAAAAAAATTCTGCTTCTAAACAGTATTAGTAAACAAAGAATCTTGACTCAGTTGAAAAACCACCCATTGCTCTCTAGAGCAGAATGTCTGAATGCTGGTTTTATAGCACACTAGAATATCAGAATGAGTTGACAGGTATACCACAACTAATTTGTAACTAGTTTGTGACTCACCTTTCTAATGTATTCGAAGTTATCCCTATAATTATATTACTCTCGCTCAAATTCTGATAGATTTCCTGAATGGAATAGGTGGAATTAGGGCTAGGCTGCCAGAGACTGTGCCAATGAGCATCACCCGTCATGTGTGAGAGAGCAGAAGATAGCCTGTGAGCCAGTGCTCTAGAAAACATCATGTAGGAGGCCGGTCACGGTGGCTCACGCCTGTAATCCCAGCACTTTGGGAGGCCGAGGTGGATGGATCAAGAGATCGAGACCATCCTGGCCAACATGGTGAAATTCCACCTCTACTAAAAATACAAAAATTAGCTGGGCGTGGTGGTGCGCGCCTGTAGTCCTAGCTGCTCGGGAGGCTAAGGCAGGAGAATCACTTGAACCTGGGAGGCAGAGGTTGCAGTGAGCCGAGATTGCACCACTGCACTCCAGCCTGGTGACAGAGTGAGACTCCGTCTCAAAAAAAAAAAAAAAAAAACCCGTGTAGGAGTACTGCCTCTCTGCTCTAGCAGTGGTCCTTCTACTGACAGTGCTGTCAGAGTCTGGTCTCCTAAAGAGCCAGGTCATTTTCCATTGTGTCAACTCAGATGGTTGAGATGTCCTTAGATATTCCTAGCTTGCCTAAATAACTAGTCAGCAATCTATTTAAATGTGAAGAGCCTATCTCTGGTCTTTAAATAAACACACACACACACACACACCCCTAGGAAAAGGAATTCCTGAAACTTTTCATTATTGCATATGTTTCTGATCAAGCAATATGTTAACCCTCTAAGTAGGATTAGTGTCCCATGAGTATTTCTTCCAGCAGAATCATGTCTGCCTAATGCTAATCAGGAATGTTGCAAACTGAAATGCTCCTTTCCCCACTGCCCCCTAATGACCACTTTCAGGAGGAATACATACATTCTCTTGATTTGTTTGTCCCCTTTCAGGCTGATTCTCCACTTCCACCTGGAAGAAAAGACAGTATTCCTTGAACTCCATGACCTACTGGTACAGGATCTACACTTATGCCATTGGCTTTCTGTCACTCCGCAACTTGTACTTTTTTTTTTGAGACAGGGTTTCACCCTGTCAGCCAGGCTGGAGTGCAATGGTGTGAACGTGGCTCACTGTCGTCACTGCAGCCTTGATATCTCAAGCCCAAGTGATCCTCCCACCTCAACCACCTGAGTAGCTGTGCCACCACACCCGGCTAATTTTTGTATTTTTTGTAGAGATGGAGTTTCACCTTGTTGCCCAGGCTGATCACAAACTCCTGGGCTCAAGCAATCTCCCCACTTAGGCCTCCCAAAGTGCAGGGATTATAGGCATGAGCCACCGCACCCCGCAGTACTTTCCCTCGTATACAAGCTACTCTCCTGAAAAAAATAGCAGGAACCCATTCCAATGTCCAAGCTCCCCTAAAGTGCCAACTCAGAATAACTTTCATGTTTAAAAACAGCTGTCTTCACATTGCCCATTGTGAGGTTGTAAAAGGAAGTTAAGATGTCAAGCAATTTAGATTCTGTTACCCATTTCCCTATGAAAAGAGATGTGTTAAAAGTCTTTAACTACTTAAAGGGTCATCATGAAAAATAAGAATTCTATTCCAGAAGACAGAGTTATACACAGGGAGGTGTATTATATACTTGCTAATAAATTTTTGTGTAGGCTCTTTAGTAAATTTATCTGATAATGGAATAATCAGCCTTTTTGGTGGAAAGGTACATACAGAAGCTAAATCATCATCTGTTAATAGTGTTTAAGAGATTTCTTCATTGAGATGGAATATGGGCAAGATGACCTTTAAGGTCTTTTTCACTTTTATCATTGGAAATCCCCAGAAGCAATCTGATAGTCTTAAAACTTTGTCCTTTCTAAGTCCTTTGTATTCATTTTAGAGCTCTTCAGGAAACTAGAGAATTTTGGACTTTGGTTGACAAAAGCGGTCTGACCTGTGTTCGTAGCTGGGAACATGAAACACAAAATTCTGGGTTTAATCTTCTGAAGAAATCTATAAGTAGTTACTGGCATAAATGGTATTACTATACTAACAAATTTAAAAGCCTATAATGTATTAAAACTCTTTTTTACTCGATTACTTTTATTTTTTTAAGACACAGTCTCGCTTATTGCCCCGGCTGGAGTGCAGTGGCACGGTCTCAGCTCACTGCAATCTCCGCCTCCCAGGTTCAAGCGATTCTCCTGCCTCAGCCTCCCAAGTAGCTGGAATTAATTACAGACGCCCACCACCATGCCCGGCTAATTTTTGTATTTTTAGTAGAGATGGGGTTTCACCGTGTTGCCTAGGCTGGTCTTGAACTCCTGACCTCAAGTGATCAACCCACCTTGGCCTCCCAAAGTGCTGGGATTACAGGCATGAGCCACTGTGCCCAGCCCTCTTGATAATTTTTATTCTTGTTTCTTCTTATCTGTGGGACTCCAATTAGAATGGGGTTGAGATTGTGGCATTCAGTTTTATACCAATATTTTACCCAAGTGTGTCATGGCCTTTTTTAATCATTTTAATATCCCCAGAAATGCTAGAAGTGTAAAGGAATAACAGAGGTAAATTTGCTGTCATTTTATGCCACATCCTCTTTTCTTACTTTGCTTCTTGATACAGATTATAGAGGTAATTGTGAAGACAGTTGAACCTTAGAAGATTGAGCTAAGATTCTTTTTTTGGCAACCTGCAAGTAATGTTTCATTTTTCTATTACGTGATCTCTTTGCCCATACAGTTGGCAGATGTTTTTTCCCCCTTTTTCTACCTTAAACTTTTTTGTTTGGAGTACAGTCTAAACCAACATCAGTTAGCCTTGATTTTCTTTCTTTTTTGGACAATTGTCTGGTTCATTGACAAAAGTAACAAGTTTGGAACTAAGAGATATGTTACAAGCTGCACTTAACACCACCTGAAAACCCAAGAATCATCTGAAGGTTTTGTCAGTAGTAAGGTAGGTTTTGTGTGTGTGTGTGTGTGTGTGTGTGTGTGTGTGTGTGTGTGAAGATGGAATAGGGTGAAGGTGAAGAAACAGCTTGACTTGTGCCTGTTTTCAGATAAAGGAGTAAAGTGATCTACAAACTGTAACTATCTTGAAAGAGAAATTGATCATCAGATGGTCGAGTACTCTTGGAATGTCTCTTTGCTGTTTACTGTGGCCTCTTTACAATGGTGAGACTTATTTCTACCCTCTACTTTCCACTATTATTTTTTTCCCCTATTGGATAATACTAGTCTGAGCAGCCCTAATACTAGATGTACCTAAACAGAGATACAAGCCAAGTCATTGTTCAGTGTAGTCATTTCTTAGTATCTGTTTATATTTTGTCACACATCAGAATGTATATTTTATAGAGCATGTGTTTGTCTACTTGTTTGTCTACTATAATATGTCTTTAATAAAGCTAAAAACATTCTGATTTTCTGGTCTTCTTTTGCCTAGCGTACAGCA